AACATTTACTAAGCAATGCTATGAGTCATGCATTCTGAGATGAAAACAACACTGTCCCTGCCCTTAAGGAAAAGGTTCCTGTTCCCAGGGAGATGAAGGGACACCTGCTCTGATCAGGGAACAGAAAGTAGTTGAGGTGACTGTAACACTGTGTTTGCGAAAGATTACCCTAAACCCGTCTCAAGAGGAACTGAGTCCTACTTATTGCAGAGACAAAGGGAAGAAAGAGTTCGGCTGAATACAGTTTTTAATCTCAACTAGGGGTGGGAGGCAGACAAGTAAATAGAACAGGCAAATATGGTGTGGTCAGTGCTGCAACAGGAAGCGAAGGACTGTCAGGAGGTTTCCCCTGAGTGCAAGTCTGTAGTGACGGCGAACTCATGACCTCACAAAGCCGCCCATGCACTTTCCAGATAGAGATTTCTGAGGATCTCCTTTCTTGTCCCCCAATCCCTGTCGCCGCAGGAGAAATCTGTTCCCCAATATGCGTCCCCCTTCCTCAAAATAAGGCTGTTCCTTCCCCCAAAAAGCTGTAGGGTCTCTGAGGCCAACTCTTCTGTCCCCCTTAGAGCCACCCCCTTCACACAATGCTTACGGGACGGGGTCTGGTTTGGGGCCCGGGGTCCCTGTCGCAGGACTGCCCCCTCCTCAACCCGCCGTTTCCATAGCAACCAGCTCACCACTTCGCGGGCCCGGCTGGAGAAGTCGCCCTTGGGCCGGGGGCTCCGGCGGAACAGCTCGTCCCGGCTGCCATCGACCCCGCCGCCCACCGCCACTCCCAGCGCCTTGTTCCGCGTCTTCACGGTCTTGACGCTGGCCCGGAATAGCAGCGTGATGTCCACCGCCATAGCGACCCGCACCCTCAGCCCCACACTAGGCCCGCCCACGTAAGCAGCCGGCGACCGCGGCGCGAACCCGGCCGCTGAAGGACTGGTCCTGCCCCACACGCCTCCCCCCGGCAACGGCGACGCGAGAAGAAAGGTTCCGGCCTGCGCCCTGCTACCGCGGCGGGAGGAAAAAGGTTCCGGCCTCAGCCGGCGCACCTGGCGGAGGAGGAACCTCGCGACGCGCTCTCGGGCATCGGTTTCTCCCAGCAAAGCTTGGAGGGTTTAGCTGCGCGGAGAGCTCAGCGAGCTCTTCTGTGTCTGTTTGGGGCGTGTGGGCTCCGGGAGCGTGAGGACCGGGAAGCTAGGAGGCTCCTTCCCTTCTGGCGGCTCCCTCACTGAGACCGGGCGGTTTGGTTGCGGGGGAAGTGGAGACGAGCCACCCTTGACCTTTGACTGCAAGAACTCACCTTGAGCAGGATAGAGGCACGTGGACGGTGACCCTCGGGATGCAATAAATGCTGAGACAGATCAGGTGTGCAAGGCACAGAGCTAGAGGCCAGAGGCCTTTCTTCTCCAACCTTCAGTCACCTCTTTTTAAAGTGAAGCCAGCATCCTCCTCGGGGTTTACTGTGAAAATTAAGTGAGCTGACGCGTGCTGTGTTTTGATGTTGCTTGGCTCCTAGTAAGTGGCCAATAAATGGTAGTAATCGTTAAGTATACAAATTTTGTTTTCTTTATGCATTCAGCAAACATTGAGTGGGCCAGACACTGTTCTGAAAAATACGCAGTCGACTTTTGAACAGCACAGGCTTGAACTGCATGCGGCCACTAATACTCGGACTTCCTTCTGCCTCTGCCATCCCTAAGACAGCAAGACCCACCCCTCCTGCTCCTCAGCCTACTCGATGTGATGATGGTGAGTATGAAGACCTTTACTTTATGATGATCCCAGCCTTCACGCTTGCTGTGTCTTCTTCCAGGAGCAACGTTCCTGCTACCACTTTCCTTGAACCTCACTTTTCTTGGAAGACTTCCCTGACTGCTCCCAGGTTGGGTCAGGGGCCCATCTGAGATCCCGAAGCACTGAGCACATTGTGATGTCACTGTCTTCATCACCCGGACTCCCTTGGAGCCAGGCACTGGCTTAATCCTATCTCCATTTCCCCTGTGCCCAGCACATAGTTAGTGCTCCAGATGATGGGAGACTCAATGGAGAGACACGTGAGTGGATGGATGTTTTGCTGAAGGCATCCAATGTGGCAGAACCGGCAGCAGCAAACTGATTCTGTCTGGAATTTGGAAGCCAGGGAGGAACAGCCTCGAATGGACAGGGTAGGCCCCCAGGTTGTCTGGAACACTGCGCCGCTCCCCCCACCCCGCCTTTTCTATTTTTTAGATGCAGAGATTCAGAGAGTCTAAGCAACTTTTCTAAATCATCTAGCTGGAATTCAGTAACTGAGCCAGGATCTACCCCAGGTCTGTCTGACTCCAAAGCCTGTGTCTTCCAGCACACACTGCTGCTGCCTGGGGTAAGAGCTCAACATTATGCTTGGAAAAAGGACTCTTCTCCCATTTTCCTCAAAAACCTTCTAGCAGGAATGTGGATATGATGTCTGGAGCTCTAGCAACCATATCAGACCACAAGGATGAATGTACACCCCAGGAATGGAAGAGAGGAAAGCCAGAAAAAGACTCGGTCCCTGATGGCTGAAGAGCTACCATACCTGCCCCTAGATCTTCTATTTCTGATCATCTTCTATGCAAGGGTGAGTGAACTCGTATTGTGTTAACGTCACTGAGAATATCTCATTCTGGGTTCTGTGTTCCTAGGGAATGATGGTGGTCAAAGAAGCCAGGTAACCCACAGATCCCAGTACCCACAGATCCCGGAAACAGCCCCTCCAAACCACGGAGCGGAGTGAAGGAGGCAGTGTCCAGATCGCAGAGGGCTTTCATGCCCACTTTCTCCCAACGGCCTTACAAATGACCCTGGCAAGGCATGCATTCACCCAGGTCAGAGCTCAATAAATACTTGTGGTGTGAGTAAATGAGCCCCAGGTTATAACTGGGGAAATTGAGGCCAGGAGAAACCAGGTAAAGTCATAAAGAAGAGCCAGAACCCCACGACCAGTCATCTGATGCTCCCTCCACCCCATCACCCCTCAAGGGCCTCTGCAGGCAGCAGTTTAATCTGAAGCAAATCCTAAAATAGTCCTCAAGAAGATGAGCACATCCCAGCTCTAATTCGCCCTCCAAGTGCCTCGAAAGATCTTTTCTAACAAAAACACAGAAATGATTTTTACAATCCAACCAACCATCAGCTCCATGAACCTTGAGAGAGACGGGAAGGCAGCCGCAACCTCTGCGAACTGAAATGTATTGTCAGAAGGATGTAATTACAAGTATTTATGTACACTGATTCTGAACCAGAGAATCCCGGGATGGCTCTGGGGCCAAAAAAAAAAAAAAAAAAAAAGAGAGAGAAAGAGGGAGAGAGAAAAAAAAGGCTTAAAAACTCCTGACAATGAGCAATTCTTCATGGAACAAAACTATTACAATAGCCAGCCTTTGATCTTGCCCGTCTCCTGTTGCCAATTGTATTTTGTCACCATTGGACTGTCACCCGCGAGGGAGCACTTTTGAATTAAGCAGTCTACAGCAATTTAGTCTGCACTGGCTTTGAAGTGCCAACATCAGTCAGGCCAGGACTAACTTTTTTCATTAAAAATTTTTCAGCTTCTCTAAGGGAGCTTTTTGCCTTTTTTTTTTTTTTTTTTAAGCCTGCCGGGACATTTAGATAAGTTGAGCCTCCAACCCGTGGCCCCAAGACATCAAAAGGCGCGGGGTCCAGTAATGCTGGAGGCAGCCATCACTAAGCCCTAATGGAGTGCTTCATTAAGATCGCTTCAAAGGCCCCCGTTTACAGACTCGGAGATTGACTAATTTACACATTGTGGGAAAATTGCTACCAGCTCTGCCCACACCCCAGCAGGGGGAGAGACGCCCTCTTTCTTTGAAAGGCAAGAACTGCAAAAGGCCCCTCTAATTGCAGACTGGCCTTTACAAGGGAAAAACCCAGGCCCTGCCCTAAATTTTGCATTCGGCTGCCTTAGCACTCTGCGTCCTCGCACCGACCCTGGGGTCCTGTTTGTCCGGAGACAGCGTGGCACCAACCCAGCTGTGTGTGCTTTGGAGCTGGATACTCCTAAACACGTTTGGGTTTGAACTCCAGCTCTGATCCTGCCAGCGAGGAGCCTTAGAGCAAGTGACTTAACCTTCTGGGCCTCAGTTTCCCTCATCTGAAAATGGGCGTGATCAAGTCACCTCCCAGGGATATTTTCGAGGATGAGAGGTAAGGACGGCAGGAGAAGCTCAATGTGCTGGCTACTTTTACCTTAGCGTAAACATATAAGAGAGCGAAAAGGCATCCCTGAAACTGAAGCCATGTTTTCACAAGCTGTCTTCACGGCTTATTGATTATTTGAGATGTTTGCACACAGACTGGGGCATGAGGTCCATAGATAGGTGCGGGTCAGGCCCGTGGCTGTTTTGAGAACTGTGTTATGTGGCCTCAATGGCAGCACGTAACAGCATCAATTCATCTATTAATAGTTTTCCTTTGTCGTAAAAGCAAGTTGGGAAGGGCGTGATGAGGCGAGCTCTCTGGGATGCTGTCATGTGGATTCACCCACGGGTCTGAAACCAGGGCTGGCTATGGAAGGTTGGTCACCAGAGGCCCTGTGGGAAAAGCACCAAGCTCAGGGTGCAGTCACCCTTCCAGTCTGGCTCTGTCCCCAACGTCCTGAGCAACACCAACCATGCCGCCTGTCCTCTCTGGTCAGCAGGGTTCTCCTGGGACTGAAAGGGCAAGGCCTAGGTATGCCCAAAGCCTCCTCCCCAGCCTGATGACTCGGGGTCTTCACCCCGCTTGAGGCCTCAGCATCTCTGGGACCTTGTGAGAGATGCATGTTCATAGGCTGCCCGGCCCTCCTGAATGGGAATCTGCATTTGGAATGATCCCTGGTGATTCGGGCACACAGTAAAGTGGAGGAGCTCTGCCCCAATGCTTCTTTGGCCCAGGAAAACACAGTGATGCTTGTTTCCTCAGGGGATCCAGCCCGGTGACTTTGGCCTGGGAAGTCATGATTTTTGGGACTAACAGCCTGGCAGGCCCCTTGCCTACCACCCAACTGGGACTCATTGTGTTTACATCAGTGTCATGCAGCTTTACTCTCTAGGGTCATGTGGGGTCCCAAGTGAGGTAAAGGAAACTGCTGCGTCATTCATCGAGCACCTACTGTGTTCAGGCATCCTGCTGGGTGCAGCGCACCTGGTAAGTAACTGAGATTGTGAGTCATTTGGTCTTTTGGTTGAGTCATTGAGGAAGAGATTGAGTGACTGGCCCAGGGTCACACAGTCAGTGAGTGGCCTCCTTCCAAGCACCCCCTGCACCACCCCCTGCACCAGGCTGCACAGAGGAATCCCAGGGTGCCCATTTCTGGAGGTGCCCCCCCGAAGAGGCTGGTTAGATGGGGACCCAAGGGGAGGCCTGAACTGCCACGTCCTCCGGTATTGTCCCCTTCCCCTCTACTTTCTATTTGCCCATCTTCCTAATTAGAGGGAAAAAATCTACACTCACTTCCTCTATTCAACCTTTCACTTAAAAAAAAAAAATGCAACTCCCACCCCCCTGGTTCCCAGCCTCGAAGGGAAGCCACCCTGGCCAGGGGCAAGCATCGCAGCAAACCACTTAGCAAACCGCAAATTTCAGAGGCCTCGTCACATCTGCATTTTATCAGCTTTTTCCGGATAGTATTACCCCGAGCAATTGTCTGCAGATCGGCCGACAGCTGAGACGTTCAAGCTCTGAATTACGGAGAAAGGGCCGGAGATAAAGCCGAGCACATGTATCCCATCAAAGTAATGAAAGCCGCCTGCCGCCAGGACGCCCTGCTGCCTCCTTCCTAGCCGCCCTGCCGCCCCGCAGGAAGGCTGATTAACCCTTGCGAGGCAGGGGAAGAAGAGCAGCGGTCATCCAATACTCAGGCTAATCAGGGTCCCAAGAATGGGAGGGAGGCAGAGGGGGTGGGCCGGAAAGAACAGCCATCGCAGAGGGCCACTCTGACCTCAGGATTAGACCTGCTGCATTTCCTGTCACAGGACTTTGGTGGGACGGCAAAAAGGTAGATGAATAAAGGACTTGGTGTCCACAAGGTCCCAGAGACACTGCCTGGGTATTAAGCATTCCTAGAGGAGTGAGGGCAAGCAGTTTCCTGTGAGTAAGCCTTGCCTTGCTGTGAACGGATGCCATGTTTGCAAGAGTTGGTAATAATGTTTGCTGAGCACTTACTGTGGACTGGGCACCTTTGTTCCCCTTGCTTCCTGTCCCACCCCATGGTGTGCTATGCCTGGAGCTCACTGCATTGAACTCCAGTGTCTCCTAGTGAGCGGTGGATGCCAGGATGTCCCCAGTCCTCTGCTCCCATGACCAATGCTACTTGGGTATCCATGTTCTGCTCTTCTAGGGGCCTATGTGACAACTTCCCTGGCATCCATACCTCCACAGCCCAGAGTGGGGTCTCCGGGATGTGAGCTGTACCCAGGCCTAACTTACGTCCGGACTGACCAGCACGCCTTCAGAAAGACTCTCAGGTTTACAGTACACGAGAGTGCACAGCTCTCCAAGACATTCCAAGCAATGTTACTTCATCGACTTATGGAAATTTGCCTTTCTCATAGTAAGTCTAAAGCAACGCTGCTGCTTTAAAAACTACCAGTCCTTTTTGCTGAGGAGTTCGAACATCTCGTTATCCTTGTTAACCGTTTAGACCTCTCTTCTGCCTTTCACAACCTGTGGCTATTTTTCTATCAGATCTTTGATGTTTTTCTTATTGTTTGGTAAGAGTTCCGTGTATATTCCAAGTAGTCGCCACTCACCAGTTTGACTCTTTGCAGCAGCATCCCGTGAGTCCTCTGTCTGCTGCCGTGGCCGGCGGTGCCCTGGGTGGACGGGAATCCTTAGTTTTCACGCAGTCCAATTCTTCATATTTGTCTCCTTCTGTCTTGTGCTCTTAGGGTCTTTTGGAGTAGAGTCATTCCTTTTTAGGCACAAAGATATCTCCTTATGCTTTTTTGATTGGCTTTATTATTTTAGCATTCACATTTAGGCCCGTAATCCATCTGGAGCGCACCTTTTTTTTTTTTTTTTTTTTTTTTGAGACGGAGTCTCGCTCTGTCGCCCAGGCTGGAGTGCAGTGGCGGGATCTCGGCTCACTGCAATCTCCGCCTCCCGGGTTCACGCCATTCTCCTGCCTCAGCCTCCCGAGTAGCTGGGACTACAGGCGCCCGCCACTACGCCCGGCTAATTTTTTGTATTTTTAGTAGAGACGGGGTTTCACCGTGTTAGCCGGGATGGTCTCGATCTCCTGACCTCGTGATCCGCCCGCCTCGGCCTCCCAAAGTGCTGGGATTACGGGCGTGAGCCACCGCGCCCGGCCGGAGCCCACCTTTTGAAAGGCTTAAGGAAGAGATTATCCATTTTTATTGAAGTAAGACAGCTCTGTCTGATGCAGCATGCTGTTGGCTTAACTGGACCTTTGATTTCCCAGCAGGGACCTCAGCTTGCTCTGGGGCCTTGTCCTGCACCCCAGGTTCCCCATCAATGTCTTGGGGTGGGGAGCATCACTTAAAGTCTCATTTCCCTGCCACCTTCTCCACTTCCATAAGCTGCTGCATAGGTTTGGACATCTTCTCTCTGTTTTGTATTCAACCACAATACACACAAACTAAAGGAGGCCAAGATGATAGAAGATGGTTCTGCAGTTAGGACCCCTCCCACCCACCTTCAACCCAGCATTGCAGCCTCGTGTGCATCCTTGCCAGGGATCTTTGCCATTGCAGATCCCTCTGCTGTGAGGGCTTTTCTTTCTTCAGTCCTTCCCATCTGATTGGCCATCTCTCCCCTCAAGAGTCAGCTCATTTGTTCACCAATCTGTGTGATCTGTGCACTAAAGAATAATGGATATGCTGTATCTGCCAGAGTTTTCTGGGGAAAAGCAACACAGATGGACGCCAGCAAACCTCATGCAACAAAAGGCGCTATTTCCAAGATTTGGAGTAGCTCACAAAAGTCAAGAGAAGTTGAACCATCAGGCTGCAGGAAGACAGGAATTGGGTAGCTCTGGGTTTCTACAGAGCAGGAAGTAAGGGGAGATCAGAAAACCTTGGTGTCAACTCTTATCCCGCCTGGTGTCGCTCTCTCATGCCTGAAGTTCTCAGCAGGGAGCACAGAATTCGTTCAGCTTGGGTCATGTGCTCAAAAAGGGTCAGACACCATGACTGACCCTCCACCAAGACCGCTTGCAACAGGAAGGAGCTGGCTCCTGGAGGAAAACAACTCGCAAGGCTTCTGGCAGCCCAGACACGGGTCATCCCTGATGGGCTCTTTATCCCAGCTGTGGCCTTGATGAGTGCCGGACCCCTACGTGGGTCCCACAGTGCCTGCTCAAGGACCTCACAGCCCAGTGGAGGAGGCTAGTTAAGTAGAAAGTGCTCGAAACAAGGTAAAGAGTGCTGTGACAGAGGGGGCACATGGGTAGGACCCCCTAACTCCAGGCGGAGCATCAGAGAAGGCTTCCTGTAGGAAGCAGTGCTGTGCTGGGCATACACAGAGCTGCAGGAGCTGGTTGAATAGAGAAGCGGGGGAGGGTGTTCTGAGCAGAGGGTGAGCAAAACACGCAGTGAGAAATAGACAAGCAGTTGATGTGGGAATGCATTTCCTCCTGAGTAACAGAGGGGTCCTGGAATGTTCCATGTGGCCTCAGGGTCTCTGGGGCCCCACTCAGGGTTGGGTTGGAGAAGGCTGAATGCTGCGTGGAAGGAGATTTCCTATGTTTCTGATCTGGCTTGAGAGCTTTTTGATGGCTGGGAGGGCCGGGTACTCTTTCTTAAGACATTGATATAACAGCCCCAAAGAGCTGACTTGATCATCAGGGCCAGACCCCTCACCTCGGAGTAGATGAGAAACTCCAGATGAAGGGGAATCTATCTGAATGACTCATCTTTTCCTCCCCTGGGACTCCAGAAAGGATCTGCACTATTCCATTTCAGTGGCAAGATATCTCCGTCCTCTTCTCTCTGCCATTTCCAGAGAGCTCATTTGAGACACACTAATCAAAACCAACCGGGTCATGTTACAGAGGGGAAAACTGAGGCCCAGAGAGAGGAAATCCTGGCCACAGTCTGTTCCTTGAGTCTCCTTGTTGAGCTTACAGAGGGTCAACGCTGTGGGGTCAATGCTTGTGTTACAAAAAAGTCACATCCTACCTTCATTTGAAAACCATGTTGTTATCCATTCACAACCACCAGGCTGGCTAATTTTAAAAATGGAAAATAAATGTTGGTGAGAATGTGGAGAGATCAGAACCCTTGGGTGTTGTTGGTGGGAATGTAAAATGGTGCATCTGCTGTAAAAAACAGTTTGGTGATTTCTTAAAAACTTACACATAAAGCTACCATATGACCCAGCAATTCCACTCCTAGGTATATGCCCAAGAGAAAGGAAAAGCGATGTCAACACGAAAACTTGCACGTGAATGTCCATAGCAATGCTACTCTCTACTGCCAAGAGGTAGAAACAGATGTCCATCACTGATGAATGGATAAATAAAATGTAGTCTATTAAGGCAATGGAATATTATTCAGACATAAAAAAATGAGGATCTACAGTGTGGGTGAACCTTGAAGATATTGTGCTAAGGGAAAGAAGGCAGACACAAATGGGTAAACATTGCATGATTCCATTCATATGAAATTTCCAGAATTTGTCCAAGAAAATCCATAGTGGAAGACAGCTGATGAGTGGTTTACAGGGACTTGGGAGAGGGAAGAAGGAAAGTGACTGGCGAATAGGTATGGGGTTTCCCTTTGGGGTGATGGAAATGTGTTGGAACTAAATAGTGGTGATGGCTGCATAGCATGTGAGTTTAATGTACTAAATGCCATTGAATTGTACACTTTAGAATGGTTACTTTTATGCTAGGTGAGTTTTACCTCAATAAAAATTAAAACCAGGCTGGTTGCTTACACCCGTAATCCCAGCACCTTGGTTGGCTGAGGCAGGAGGATCACTTGAGCCCAGGAGTTCAAGACCAGCCTGGGCAACATAGGGAGACCTTGTCTCTAAAAAAAAAAAAAAAAAAAAATTTGCCAGGCATGGCAGGCGTACCTGTGGTCCCAGCTACTTGGGAGGCTGAGGTGGGAGGACCAGCTGGGCCCAGGGGGTTCAAGGCTGCAGTGATTCTTGATCGCACCTCTGCACTCCAGCCTGGGCATCACAGCGAAACCCCAGCAACCCCAGTCTCTAAATAGATAAATAAAACCATGTTGTTTATGTCTGAGGAACTTTTGAATGCCATTCTTACACTGTGTCGATAGAGGATGATGTGAAGTCGCAGCGGAACACTTACCAGTGTATGCCCGGTTCTGAGCCCTTACAGCTCCTCTAGTTCTCACGGCAGCCCTGTCACAAAGCTATCCTCATTATTACCATTTTACAGAGGGGGAAACTGAGGCCCTGAATGATAAAGCAGATAGCCCCATGTCATCAAGGAAGGGTGGAGCTGGGATTTGAATCCAAGCAGTTTGGCTCCAGAGCCCATGCGCTAAAGCGTCACAGTGAGACCCTGACTTCGAGTAAGAACCCACACCACTCTGAGCCCTGACACTGCAGTGTGGATCAGAGGACTAGGGTGGCGGTGAGAATGGATACCTGGGCCTTAAAGCTGCTCCGCCAGGCCCAGAGCCACCCTTCCTCAAAAGTGCCTTGCTTGGGCTTGGTGGGCCTTGAAACAACAGTTTGAGGCTTCCTATCCATCCCCAGGGGTTCCCTGGGTAATCATGATTAATGCCAGAACTAGGAGCCGGGTGCACTCAGGGCCCTGCTCAGTGATTGGCCCTGTGATCACCCACCCCGGCCCCTTGTTACCGGCCCCTGCTCCATAGTGGGCAGCCCGTGGATTCCCTAATGAATTCTGTCAGCCCAGCGTGCAGGAGATGGACAGATAGAGAGGCCAAATCCCAAAGTGGATTTATAAGTGGAAATCCAGGGATAAATGCGGGGTTGGCGTAGGTGAGGGGAGTTGACCACATCCACTGCTAAATCTCAGATTCCAAGAGGAGCTTAATTCGTAAGGCTATGTGCTAGAAAAGTCTGCATTAGCCACTTTGGCGTGAGTATATCTCTAAAACCACTAATGAAATTGTGCTTTGGTCAATCAACATTTCTGGGGCCAGTGGCATGGGTAATCACTGGGCTTGCGTTGTGCTTTTAGACAGGGAAGCCAATGTGGTCCCTGGTACACGCAGTTTTCTTCAACACCGAACGTTTGTTTTTCCATCTTGTGGGTAGTGAGCCTTTCTTGAGCCAAAATATATGTAGCTCACCCATACAACTTTATTTTGTAGAAAAGGGAGGATAAAAGCTCCATTGACCAAGCATCCGTCTCCTGCCACATTCTGCCTGAGGCAGGCCCATGTGGATTATTGCTTGAATCTGGGAAGTGGTTATTCTTGCAGGTGGGAAACTGAGGCTTTGGGAGATGGGGTACCATGTGCAGGGTCACAGAGCAAGTTGGGGCAAAACAAAAAACCCGATTCAGTGCTGTGAGCCTGAAAAGTGAGTTCTCTCTGCTTCACCAATGGTTCCCAGCAAGTGCCGTGGACCCTCAGGGAGCTGGAGAGCTGAGACTGTCTCAGAAAGCCGGCTTTGGAGTGGATGGGGTGTAGGGAGTGAGTGGCAGGAGCTAAGTACAGGGCAGGATGGGGCCCAAATGCCTTGCTCAGTGTCTGCAGTGTCCATCAACCTGTTTCCCTCTCCTGGCCACCTGGGAGAGGACTCTGGAGTTTCTTGGATTCTGGAGGTCAAACCATCAGGCATGCACTTCCAATAAGGCCTTACACCTGCACATCAGTTGAAACTCCAAAAGCTGCACAGATCTTTGGAGGACACATCCTGGCATGGCCACTCACAAGCTGTGTGACTTTGGGGCAAGTTGCTCAGCTTTCTTCTCCTACAAACTTAAACCCTGATCTCAGTCTATTGTCAGCCTAGGAATAGCTGCAATAACAAAATAAGGAAAAGAAAAGAAATTACTATTGGGATGGATGGAAAAGAATACATCTCAGCCATGTACCAGCTGTGTGCCCTTAGTCAAGTTACTCAGCCTCTCTGCGCTCAGTTTCCTTACCTGTAAAATGGGCATATTTTACCTACTTTGAAGGTATTGCCTGTCATTAAATGAGATGATACATTTAATGGCATTAAATGAGTGCTCATTAAAGCACTTAGCAAAGCTCCTTGCATATGATGTTCAAAAAACTGGCTGTTTTATTGACACCATCATCATCATCAGTATCATCACTGTAATTACCATCATTGTCACTGCCATGATTTCCACTACCATCACAGTTAGCATCAGCATTATCATTTTCATTACCATCCTTATCATTGTCATCATCATCACCACCATCACCATCACAGCCACGATCTTCACCAACATTCCCATCATAACCATCACCATCACAGCCACGATCATCACCAACATTACCATCATCACCATTACCACCACCATCATCATCATAATCATTAGCATCACCGTCGTCACCACCACTATCATTACCAACATCACTACTGTAACTATCACCATCACCATCATCACCATTACCATCATCATCATCATAATCATTAGCATCACCATCATCATCACCACCACCATTACCAACATCACTAATGTAGCTATCACCATCACCATCATCACCGTTACCACCGCCATGATCGTCACAATCATTACCATTACTATCATCATTATCATCATCATCATTATCACGATAGTTACCATCATCATTGCCATGGTTTCCATTATCATCACAATTAGCATTAGCATTATCATTTTCATTACCATCCTTATCATTGTCATTATCATCACCATCATCACCATTGCCAACACCATCATCATAATCATTATCATCACCATCATCATCACCACCACCATCATCACCAACATCAACATCATAACTGTAACCATAACCGTCATCGTCACAATCATCACCATTACCACCACCATTGTCATCACCATCATTTCTATTATTGACATCATCGATTGCCATGATCATCATGACAATCAGCATCATCTTCATCATTATCGATTGTCATGATCATGATCATCATGACATCAGCATCATCTTCATCATTATCATCCTTTTCGTCATCACCACCACCATCGTCACGACCACCGTTATTACCATCAGATGGGCTGTTGGTGTTTCCATGGGACAGATCTGTCATAGTAAGTCTGAGTGATGGTTTAGGACTTGAAGCTGATTTTTTCTGGCTTGTGGTAGTTAAAAATACTATCCTGACATTCTCTCCACTGTTTATTGTTTTAGAAAATCTATTAGAAAATTGCTTTCTTCCCAGTATGGTTCTCAATTAGCCAGCATCAGGATTTTCCACTGGCATCTCGGAATGTTCTCATCAGAAACCTCCCGAAAGGCATGATCGTTGAAGCTGGGAGATTTGCCCAAAGGCTGTCTGGGCACAGAGTTTCTAATGCCAATATTATTTGCTCATGCCCAGCTCTTTCCAGCAAACAGAGGCCTTTCAAACTATTAATATATAAACCAACAGCACAAGCACTTTGAAAGGAGAAGAGTGTGGGGGCAGGGTGCATTCATCTATCCGAGCTGCCATGACAAAATACCAAGGACTAGGTGGCTTAAACAACAGAAATCTATTATCTCACCGTTCTGGAGGTTGGAAAGTTTGAGATCAGGTGGCAGCAAATTTGGTTTCTGGTGAGGGCTCTCTTCCTGGCTTATAGATGGCTGTCATCTCACTGTGTCCTTTCCTCTGTGCTTTCGTAGTGTTGTGGGGGGTGGGACAGTGGGCAGGGCGGGGGGAGAGAAAGGGAGAGAGAGAGAAACCTGGTGTCTCTCTTCTCATAAGGACACCAGTTCTATCGGATTAAGGTCCCACCCTTGTGACCTCACCTATCATTTATTATCTCCATAAAGGCCCCATCTCCAAGTATAGTCTCATTAGGGTTGAGGATTCAATATGTGAATTGGCCGGGGGACACAAAAAAGTCCATAAGAGGAGGAAAGGGCATATTAATGAAGCATGTGCCATGTGCCAGGCATTGAACCAGGCACTTTCGTAGATACCATTTCATTTGAGTCTCAAGAGGACTCCGTGAGGCAGGCAGCATAATCTCCATTTTATGAATGAGGAAGCTGAGACCTAGTGAGTGTAAGCAAATTGTTCAATACCACACAGCTAGTAGGACCTGGGTTTTTAGTTCAGGTCTATCTGACTTCAAATACCACACCCTTTTTTAATATCAATTATTCTCAGCAAATGGCCCATGGACCCCTGGACATTCTCTGAGGTCTATGAGGTAAAATCTTGTGTTGATAGTAATATTAATATTGTATCGTAATGTTAGTATTAATACTAATACTACTAACACTAAGTTATATTTTACTCTGTTGACTAATCACTGATGATACAAATCCAACAGTGGGGAAAACCGCTAAGGCTTAACTCGAATCAAAATGCTGGCCCCAAACTATGCTATGCCATGCCATGCCATGCCATGCCATGCCACGCCACGCCATGCCATGCCATGCCATGCCATGCTATGCTATGCTATGCTATGCTATGCTATGCTATGCTATGCTATGCTATGCTATGCTATACTATGCTAATAGTTACGGTATTGTTCACCATCATGCAGTCAGTAAAACATAAACACATAATCTTCAATGAAGCAATAAAATTCGTTAAGGATTGTCAAATCTCAATCTTTGAGAATGTCTTTTCAGCATTCTGTGTG